TAGGAGGCTGAGGCAGACAGATCACCTGAAGTCAGGAGGTCAAGATCAGCCTGGCTAACATGGCGAAAACCAGCTCTACTAAAAAAATACGAAAGTTACCCAGTGCCGTGTCACGCGCCTGTAGTCCCAGCTACTCGGGAGGCTGGGGCATGAGAATCGCTTGAGCCCGGGAGGCATAGGTTACAGTAAACTGAGACTGTGCCACTGCACTCCAGCCCGAGTGACAGAGCAAGATTCCATCTCAAAAAAAAGAGAGAGATAGGGGTATCTCTGTTTTCCCTAGGCTGGTCTCAGACTCCTGGGCTCAAGCGATCTTCCTGCCTCTCCTTCCCAAACTGTTGGGATTACAGGTGTGAGTCACTGTGCATGGCCTCAGAAGTCTTTTTTTTTTTTTTTTTTTTTTGAGACAGAGTCTTGCACTGTCGCCCAGGCTGGAGTGCAGTGGCTCAATCTAGGCTCACTGCAAGCTCCGCCTCCCGGGTTCACACCATTCTCCTGCCTCAGCCTCCCAAGTAGCTGGGACTACAGGCACCCACTACCACGCCTGGCTAATTTTTTTGTATTTTTAGTAGAGACAGGGTTTCACCATGTTAGTCAGGATGGATGGTCTTGATCTTCTGATCTCGTGATCTGCCCACCTCGGCCTCCCAAAGTGTTGGGATTACAGGCGTGAGCCACCACGCCCGGCCCCCAGAAGTCATTTTTTTAATAAGTTACAGTCAACCTCACCAGTCAAGGAATGAGACATGAGTGGAATTAGGTTGCCACTTCTGGAGCTCTGGGAGACCCCAACCCCCTGGCCCATCCCTACCTCCCAGAACCTCACTGGTCTGGGCGTGGCTGGGCACTGAGATAGTAGAACTCAGGCAGCATGATGCAGCCTCCCAGAAATGATTTCTAGAACAGGGCAGTCGTGATACTTGGAGGCTGGGCTTTGAGCTCGGTCACCTTTGCACCCAGCTTGGGAGTGAGAGAGTTTAAGGTCATCCTCCCTCAAAACCAGTATTCCAGATCATTTCTCTCCATTCCAGGAAGTTTGCATAGCTCCCTGGACTTCTGCTTTGCACTGCCCTGCAGGAGTGGGTGGGGAAAGGAAGTGGCTTTGAGGCACACAGAGGGGCTTGGTGAGGCCACCGGAGGAAGCTTCTGCCACCAATATGGGACCTGTGCCCAGCCTACCAGAAGAGAGCATCTGAAAACATGTATCGACATGGTAACCCCTCTGCTTGAAGCCTCACATGGCTCCCTATTGCCTTGGTGCTGAACACCCTATGGCTGACCGTGGCCCAGCCTCTGCAACAGCTCTGCCTCCTCTCCAGTGGTGAAGACCCAGCCTGCTGAGACTCCTCCTGCAGTTCCTCAACATGCCTGCATTTCTGCTGCCTCAGGGCCTTTGCGAAGGTTGTTCCTTGTAACTGGAATGCCCTTCCATCCCTTTTTTATTCAAAAGGCTGCAATTTTAATTGAAGAAAGTTCCCTTCCAAGGTTCATGAGTTGCCTGACTTGCCCACCGGTTTCCTGCAAGATCCCTTGGCCTGGCACTTAGTGCTCAGGAAATATTTGGTGATGGGCCAACTGAGTGAGAAGGTGGGATCTGGTGGGAAGGAAAGCGGAAAGGTAGAAATTCTGCTCACTTCCTCATTCCCACCTCCCAAGGAACCCCTGGTGTCCCTGTGGAACCCGCTTTGGGAACCGGTGGTTCAGGTCAGCCTTTTCACTTTGTACTCAAAGCCACATCGCATTGAAGCCACAGGTGGGGCAAGGTCATGCATGACCTGAGTCTCCAAATCCCTTCACCCTGTTTGGTTCTGCAACGGGGATTAGGGGAGCCCCACGATTTGTTTTCAAAGGATGTCCGGGCTCCAGGACAGGATGCCCTGGGTCACCTGATGACAGGTGTGGTGGTTGGAAAGGGCCTGGTTTCAGCTCCGGGTACACTTCCTCCTTCCTTCTGCTGCGTGGTGTGGCCTCTTCCACGTCCTCAGAATCCAGCTGTTACTCCGTCCGCGGCCTCTCAGCTCTAGGGCCCTCTGCACACTGGCCCCCCCAGGTAAGGCCTCTTGTCCCACTTTCACCCCCAACAGGTCTGGCTGATTTGCCAAACCAGGAGGAAGTGGGTGTCTGTCTGTCTCTCTTGCAGAGCTCTGCGGTAGAATCCCGTGCCCCCCGACCCCATCAGCAGCCTACACCCCTTCATCCTTCCTGGCCCCGGATTTTCTCTGCCTCTGCCACTCCCGGTGGTAAAAGAGGGCTTAGAATGCGGTTTGCTTTCTGGCTTTGTTTTTTTGCATCCTGATCTTTGTGGCGTGGATCGATCATTTTCCAGGGAAAGTACCTTGGGTGAGATCTCTCTCCTGGACTCCCGTTCCCCGCACAGTCCCCTTATGTCTCTGGCTTTTTGCAGTGTCACGGGCATCCAGACGGGATCCAGTGCATCCTCTTTTAGAAGAAAGGCCTGTCTCCAGATCCCCGAGTCCCTCTAGCATCTCCCAGAAGGTGTCAGACGCAGCAGTGTCCAGGGAGCGGCAGCAGGTCCTTATCATGGTCCAAGGGTCCCTCCCAGCGGCATTTATGATCGGCTGTGTCTTCTCTCCAGATTGAGGAAGAGTCTGGTGACACACCAGAAAAGGACAGGATCAAGGTGGGACCTGAGGGCCCTTGGGGCCTCTCCCAATGACCCTCACTCCTCTCTCCCCACTTCCCAGAGACTCTGACCCATGGATCCCCTGGGCCCGGCCAAGCCACAGTGGTCGTGGCGCTGCTGTCTGACCACGCTGCTGTTTCAGCTGCTGATGGCTGTGTGTTTCTTCTCCTATCTGCGTGTGTCTCAAGACGATCCCACTGTGTACCCTAATGGGTCCCGCTTCCCAGACAGCACAGGGACCCCCGCCCACTCCATCCCCCTGATCCTGCTGTGGACGTGGCCTTTTAACAAACCCATAGCTCTGCCCCGCTGCTCAGAGATGGTGCCTGGCACGGCTGACTGCAACATCACTGCCGACCGCAAGGTGTATCCACAGGCAGACGCGGTCATCGTGCACCACCGAGAGGTCATGTACAACCCCAGTGCCCAGCTCCCACGCTCCCCGAGGCGGCAGGGGCAGCGATGGATCTGGTTCAGCATGGAGTCCCCAAGCCACTGCTGGCAGCTGAAAGCCATGGACGGATACTTCAATCTCACCATGTCCTACCGCAGCGACTCCGACATCTTCACGCCCTACGGCTGGCTGGAGCCGTGGTCCGGCCAGCCTGCCCACCCACCGCTCAACCTCTCGGCCAAGACCGAGCTGGTGGCCTGGGCAGTGTCCAACTGGGGGCCAAACTCCGCCAGGGTGCGCTACTACCAGAGCCTGCAGGCCCATCTCAAGGTGGACGTGTACGGACGCTCCCACAAGCCCCTGCCCCAGGGAACCATGATGGAGACGCTGTCCCGGTACAAGTTCTATCTGGCCTTCGAGAACTCCTTGCACCCCGACTACATCACCGAGAAGCTGTGGAGGAACGCCCTGGAGGCCTGGGCCGTGCCCGTGGTGCTGGGCCCCAGCAGAAGCAACTACGAGAGGTTCCTGCCACCCGACGCCTTCATCCACGTGGACGACTTCCAGAGCCCCAAGGACCTGGCCCGGTACCTGCAGGAGCTGGACAAGGACCACGCCCGCTACCTGAGCTACTTTCGCTGGCGGGAGACGCTGCGGCCTCGCTCCTTCAGCTGGGCACTCGCTTTCTGCAAGGCCTGCTGGAAACTGCAGGAGGAATCCAGGTACCAGACACGCGGCATAGCGGCTTGGTTCACCTGAGAGGCTGGTGTGGGGCCTGGGCTGCCAGGAACCTCATTTTCCTGGGGCCTCACCTGAGTGGGGGCCTCATCTACCTAAGGACTCGTTTGCCTGAAGCTTCACCTGCCTGAGGACTCACCTGCCTGGGACGGTCACCTGTTGCAGCTTCACCTGCCTGGGGATTCACCTACCTGGGTCCTCACTTTCCTGGGGCCTCACCTGCTGGAGTCTTCGGTGGCCAGGTATGTCCCTTACCTGGGATTTCACATGCTGGCTTCCAGGAGCGTCCCCTGCGGAAGCCTGGCCTGCTGGGGATGTCTCCTGGGGACTTTGCCTACTGGGGACCTCGGCTGTTGGGGACTTTACCTGCTGGGACCTGCTCCCAGAGACCTTCCACACTGAATCTCACCTGCTAGGAGCCTCACCTGCTGGGGACCTCACCCTGGAGGGCACTGGGCCCTGGGAACTGGCACCCATGGGGCCCCACCCATGAGTGATGGTTCTGGCTGATTTGTTTGTGATGTTGTTAGCCGCCTGTGAGGGGTGCAGAGAGATAATCACCGCACCGTTTCCAGATGTAATACTGCAAAGAAAACCAATGATGAGGCCGGGTGCGGTGGCTCACACCTGTAATCCCAGCACTTTGGGAGGCCGAGGCAGGCGGATCACAAGGTCAGGAGATCGAGACCATCCTGGCCAATATGGTGAAACCCGTCTCTATTAAAAATACAAAAATTTGCTGGGCGTGGTGGTGCATGCCTGTAATCCCAGCTACTTGGGAAGCTGAGGCAGGAGAATCGCTTGAACCAGAGAGTCGGAGGTTGCAGTAAGCCGAGATCGCGCCACTGCACTCCAGCCTGGCGACAGAGCGAGACTCTGTCTCAAAAAAAAAAAAAAAAAAAAAAAAAAAATTAGCTGGGTGCGGTGGCCGGTGCCTGTAATCCCAGCTACCCAGGTGGCTGAGACACAAGAATCGCTTGAACCCAGGAGGCAGATGTTGTAGGGAGCCATGATCGCACCACTGCACTCCAACCTGGGCGACACAGTGAGACTGTCTCAAGAAAAAAAAAAAAAAGGGGGAGTGTCCCTTTCTGAGTGTGCAATTCTGTGTGGAAGGTGACTGTGTAGGATCATG